ATTATTATTATTATTAATTTGAGATGGAGTTTCGCTCTTGTTGCATAGGCTGGAGTGCAATGGTACAATCTCGGCTCACCACAACCTCCGCCTCCTGGGTTCAAGTGATTCTCCTGTCTCAGCCTCCCGAGTAGCTGGGATTACAGGCATGCACCACCATGCCCAGCTAATTTTGTATTTTTAGTAGAGACGGGGTTTCTTTATGTTGTTCAGGCTGGTCTCGAACTCCTGACCTCAGGAGATCCACCCCCCTCAGCCTCCCAAAGTGCTGGGATTGCAGGCATGAGCCCAGCAGTGATCTATTATTTTATAGTCTACGTTTGTATGTCTGACTGACTTCTTTCACTTAGTGTAATGTTCTCAAGCTTCATCCACGTTGTAGCATGTGTCATTGCCTCATTCTTTTATATGTCCTATAATTTTGAAAAATGATGTTTTTGGAAAAAAATGCAAACGCAGAGTATCCCCTAATAGAAATCTTTGCTATTCTTAGAGAAGAACATGAGACAAGTTATTTAACCTAGAGATTTGGCTTGAAAAATTAATATTGACATATCAATGAGGAATAAGAAAAAATATAAATGCAATAATTAAGGACTGATGAAAATGAAAAGCTAATTGGAGCATAAAAGTGATCATCTGAATACAAAGACTTTTCTGCCTAATCTTAGTGAAAATTAAGGTATAGGTTGGATTGGCATATTATGATTTTTAATTTGTTTTTTTAATCATCCAGCAAACTTTTTGCACTCCTGAGTCAGCACATGCATCTGTCAGAGAGAGAAGAGCAAGACGGAGCACGAGGCTGCAGCTGAATTTAGAAAGTTAGAGGTGTTCTCATCAGCCACATGAGATGGGCAGGAGATTCCTTCCAGTAGGCGAGAGAGCAGAGTGCAGACAACAGATGTGAGAAAGGTCCCCATAGCTGTCAAGTTCCTGCATCCTTGTGCTGAAGAAAGGGAGGTGCCATCATGATTGATGTTCAGAGGCAGTATAAAAGCACTGGGTTTCTCCCCAACTGCTTGTCACACCGACCTGCACCATCTCTCGCCTGCCTGTGGGGTTTCTGTCAACTAGTCGTGGAGGGAAGGAGACTCTTTAAAGAATAACATCTTATTGTGGCCATGCCAGAACCCACTAAGAAAGAGGGTAAGACTTATCTAGAAATCTTTTTGTTGTACCCTGACATTTCCATGACTCTTTCCATTTCTAGAAAATGAAGTGCCAGCCCCAGCCCCACCCCCGGAAGGTGAGTAAAAACACTCACTCACACACGTTTGGCTTTAAAAAATATGCTTGTACTTTCTACACAGAACCAAGTAAAGAGAAGGAGGCCGGAACTACACCAGCAAAAGGTGAGTTGGAGGGAGGGAGAGTGAGGCTGAAGCCTTGACTTTTTACTCCTATTTCTTGTTTCAGATGAAGAGGAAGTCTCCCCGCCTAGCGCCTTGCCTCCAGGTTGGGATAATTTCTACCCTTTTCCCTGCTTTTCTGCATCACCCAAATCACACTTTCCTTTCAGGTTTGGGTAGTCGGGCCCTGGAGAGAAAAGATTCAGGTGAGCGCAAGCCCAGAGAAGGCATCCTGACCAAATAATCCTTTTCCTCCTTTCTGCTCATCAGACTGGACCCTTGTCGAAACTCCTCCTGGGGAGGAACAAGCCAAGCAGAATGCCAACTCCCAGCTGTCCATCTTGTTCATTGAAAAACCTCAAGGAGGAACAGTGAAAGTTGGTGAGTGCCTAGCATTCAATCCTTCCTTTTTTAGAGCAAGCTGAATCCCTTATGCTTCTTCTAGGTGAAGATATCACCTTCATAGCCAAAGTCAAGGCTGAAGATCTTCTGAGAAAACCCACTATCAAATGGTTCAAAGGAAAATGGATGGACCTGGCCAGCAAAGCCGGGAAGCACCTTCAGCTGAAGGAAACCTTTGAGAGGCACAGTCGGGTAAGGCCCTGAACTCCCAGGACAGGCGCTCAAAATGTGTGTGTCTGGATGCATTTCATTGCAGGTGTACACATTTGAGATGCAGATCATCAAGGCCAAAGATAACTTTGCAGGAAATTACAGATGCGAGGTCACCTATAAGGATAAGTTTGACAGCTGTTCATTTGATCTTGAAGTGCACGGTAAGAGAGCCTTCTTGCCTAGATAAATGTAATATTTATGTTATTGTTTTCTTTCCTTTCAAAGAATCTACTGGGACTACTCCAAACATTGACATCAGATCTGCTTTCAAGAGAAGGTAACTCCAAAAGAAAAATCTAGATAGCTTTTACCCAGATTTGCTTTTCTTTTGTTAACGACAGTGGAGAAGGTCAAGAGGATGCAGGAGAACTTGACTTTAGTGGTCTCCTGAAACGTAGGTGAGAACAAAGTGATGGAGTGAGACATTGTGTACTAAACTAGACCATGGTTCTCCCCGGTTAGGGAGGTGAAGCAGCAGGAGGAAGAACCCCAGGTGGACGTATGGGAGTTGCTGAAGAACGCGAAACCCAGTGAGTACGAGAAGATCGCCTTCCAGTATGGAATCACCGACCTGCGCGGCATGCTCAAGCGACTCAAGCGCATGCGCAGAGAGGAGAAGAAGAGCGCAGGTGAGCGCTCCCGGGGGCGAGGCAGCGGCCGATTAACATACTTTTGCTTCTTCTATTCTATCAGCTTTTGCAAAAATTCTTGATCCTGCATATCAGGTTGACAAAGGAGGCAGAGTGAGGTTTGTTGTGGAGCTGGCAGATCCAAAGTTGGAGGTGAAATGGTATAAAAATGGTCAAGAAATTCGACCCAGTACCAAGTAAGTGGGCTTTGCAAAAATCAGTGATAGCTGACTCTGTTTATTTTCATCCTATTCAAAACAGATACATCTTTGAACACAAAGGATGCCAGAGAATCCTGTTTATCAATAACTGTCAGATGACAGATGATTCAGAGTATTATGTGACAGCCGGTGATGAGAAATGTTCCACTGAGCTCTTCGTAAGAGGTAAAAATGAAATCTCTTATTGTGGTCACCAGAATGATTCTGATTTCCCCTTTTTGTATACTAGAGCCTCCAATTATGGTGACCAAACAGCTGGAAGATACAACTGCTTATTGTGGGGAGAGAGTGGAATTAGAATGTGAGGTGTCTGAAGATGATGCCAATGTAAAATGGTAAATAGCCTTAATGAAGTCTGTCCATGTTTACAAACCTTTTTAATATTTTATCTTAATTCAGGTTTAAGAATGGTGAAGAGATTATCCCTGGTCCAAAATCAAGATACCGAATTAGAGTTGAGGGTAAAAAACACATCTTGATCATAGAGGGAGCAACAAAGGCTGATGCTGCAGAATATTCAGTAATGACAACAGGAGGACAATCATCTGCTAAACTTAGTGTTGACTGTAAGTGAGACTTCTTTAGATGTCTTCTCAGTTTGGCATTTGTGATGGTCTATCATTTCTACAGTGAAACCTCTGAAGATTTTGACACCTCTGACTGATCAGACTGTAAATCTTGGAAAAGAAATCTGCCTGAAGTGTGAAATCTCTGAAAACATACCAGGAAAATGGACTAAAAATGGCCTACCTGTTCAGGAGAGTGACCGTCTAAAGGTGGTTCACAAGGGAAGGTAAGCGAGCCAGGTGACCCGCAAGTGAGGTTGTCTTAGAAATACATTTTCCTTGTTTCCTTAGGATCCACAAGTTAGTGATAGCCAATGCCCTCACTGAAGATGAAGGTGATTATGTATTTGCACCTGATGCCTACAATGTTACTCTGCCTGCCAAAGTTCATGTTATTGGTGAGTAGATAAAATAATTCATTGCATAGTTGTCTGATAACAAAGACTATGCTTAATATTCTAGATCCTCCTAAGATCATCCTGGATGGTCTTGATGCTGACAACACAGTGACAGTGATTGCAGGAAACAAGCTTCGTCTTGAGATCCCCATCAGCGGAGAACCACCTCCTAAAGCCATGTGGAGCCGGGGAGATAAGGTTTGTTTTATGCTTGCACACACTCACATGCAATCATGCCACATTTTGTTTCTCCACTTCTTAGGCTATTATGGAAGGCAGTGGCCGGATAAGAACAGAATCTTACCCTGATAGCAGCACTCTGGTCATTGATATAGCTGAAAGAGATGACTCTGGTGTTTACCACATCAATCTGAAAAACGAAGCTGGAGAGGCACATGCAAGCATCAAGGTTAAAGTTGTGGGTAAGTCCTCCAGGTAAACGCACTTCTAGAATTTTTACTTTATCCTATTTTTTGTCTGCCACAGACTTCCCTGATCCTCCAGTGGCACCGACTGTGACAGAGGTGGGAGATGACTGGTGTATCATGAACTGGGAGCCTCCTGCCTACGACGGAGGCTCTCCAATCCTAGGTAACTGCATGTTGGTTAGTCTGTGTAACTGCAAAACCTTAGTTTTCATTTTGCATACCTGCAGGATATTTTATTGAGAGGAAGAAGAAACAAAGCTCCAGGTGGATGAGGCTGAATTTTGATCTCTGCAAAGAAACAACTTTTGAGCCCAAGAAGATGATTGAAGGTGTGGCCTATGAGGTCCGCATCTTTGCAGTCAATGCCATTGGCATCTCCAAGCCCAGTATGCCCTCCAGGCCTTTTGTTCCTTTGGGTAAGTCAAGAGAGATGAGTCTTTGTCATCAGGTTTATTCTTTTCTGTCTCTTTTATCTTTAAGCTGTAACAAGCCCTCCTACTCTTCTGACTGTGGACTCTGTCACTGACACGACTGTCACGATGAGGTGGCGCCCCCCAGACCACATTGGTGCAGCAGGTTTAGATGGCTATGTGCTAGAGTATTGCTTTGAAGGAAGTAAGTACAACCAGTAGATAAAATGAATACTGCTTTAATTAATTTTAATGACGGATTCTCAAAGGTACATCAGCAAAACAGTCTGATGAAAATGGGGAGGCTGCCTATGATCTGCCAGGTAAAGTATTCCGTGAAGCTCTCAAATTTTCTTCCTTCTTTTCCTTTTCTTTTACGGACTTCAGCTGAGGACTGGATAGTTGCAAACAAAGATCTGATTGACAAGACGAAGTTCACCATCACAGGTCTGCCAACAGATGCAAAGATCTTTGTGCGTGTGAAGGCTGTTAATGCAGCTGGTGCCAGCGAGCCCAAGTACTATTCTCAGCCCATTCTCGTGAAGGAAATCATAGGTAGGAGACAAGGCTTTCAAAAGTTAGACTCCTTGCAAAATTGTGCTATTTTACCCTCTCTCAGAACCTCCAAAGATTCGCATTCCAAGACACCTGAAGCAAACCTATATCCGCAGAGTTGGAGAAGCTGTCAATCTGGTTATACCTTTCCAGGTAAGAGTTCAAGGGTCGCTCTTTTTCTCTTTACCCTCTCTACTTTTGCTGTCTTTCTTTTTAGGGAAAACCAAGACCAGAATTAACTTGGAAGAAGGATGGTGCAGAAATTGATAAGAATCAAATAAACATTCGCAACTCTGAGACTGATACAATCATATTTATTAGAAAAGCAGAGAGGAGCCACTCTGGGAAATATGATCTGCAAGTCAAAGTGGACAAATTCGTGGAGACCGCATCAATTGACATCCAGATCATTGGTAGGTTTAGATGAAGGAGCCAGAAAGTTCTGCCTTGCAGTGACACCATGAATTCATCCTGTAGACCGTCCAGGTCCACCCCAAATTGTGAAGATTGAGGATGTCTGGGGAGAAAATGTCGCTCTCACATGGACTCCACCAAAGGATGATGGAAATGCTGCTATCACAGGCTATACCATTCAGAAGGCTGACAAGAAGAGCATGGTAAGGTCTGGCTTTCTCTGGTTCATCAGTAGTTTCCTCCAGTTATTATTTTTTTTTCTTTTAGGAATGGTTTACTGTCATTGAGCATTATCATCGAACCAGTGCCACCATTACTGAATTGGTCATAGGGAATGAATATTACTTCCGGGTCTTTTCTGAAAACATGTGTGGCCTCAGTGAGGATGCCACCATGACTAAAGAGAGTGCAGTGATCGCCAGGGATGGTGAGTTGGGAATGGACTGACATTTGAAAACCATTTTAACATATTTGTAATGCTTGTTTTTAAGGTAAAATCTACAAAAATCCAGTGTATGAAGACTTTGATTTCTCAGAGGCACCCATGTTTACTCAGCCTTTGGTTAACACCTATGCCATAGCTGGTTACAATGCCACCCTAAACTGCAGTGTGAGAGGAAATCCTAAGGTACCATGTTCTTCTATCACATCAGTTAAAGTTTTGACCTAAGTTTCTTCAATTTGAACTTCAGCCTAAAATAACCTGGATGAAAAACAAAGTTGCTATTGTGGATGATCCAAGATACAGGATGTTCAGCAACCAGGGAGTCTGTACCCTGGAAATTCGCAAGCCCAGCCCCTATGATGGAGGCACTTACTGCTGCAAAGCAGTCAATGACCTTGGGACAGTGGAGATTGAATGCAAACTGGAGGTGAAAGGTATGACATCCAATATCTCACGTATAGACTAATAAATACTGGTACAAATATTCTGATTCTGCAGTGATATATCAAGGAGTAAATACCCCTGGACAACCAGTCTTCCTGGAGGGGCAGCAACAGGTTTAAAAAGTTTATATCCCACTGGATATTCTTCTCTCTCTCTCCCTCTTTCTCTTTTCCTTAGTCATTGCACAATAAGGATTTTTGAATGTATAATATCATCTAAGGTAAGCTTTCATATGGTTTTGGCATATGAAGCGATTTGTCTGTTTTCCTTTTGGTCCTCTCTAGGTGGGCTCTCCTTCTGCAGACTCCTCTTGCAAGGCGTACCTCCAAACATAATTGATTCGTATCTGCGAGACTTACACTCAAGCAATCCTGAGGAATACTGAGGGAGGGCCTGGCTACTGTCTCTCTGCACTCTGCTGCTTTGAAATCTGGTTGAAATGAGAAAAAGCATTTTCTGTTTTCCCACCAGGCCCCCAAGTGTGGTCTTTTTCTTTCCTCCTAATGTTGAAGAGAAAAAAAAAAAAAAAAGTTTGCCCAGATTGCTTAATTAAAAATTGCAAACAAAATCTCATTTGAAGTCAGCACTTTGGTCATTATTATCTCTGCTCACTGTATTATACTTTACAAAAATGCAAGTCATAGAATAAGCAAAAGCAGTTATTTTTGTTTACATAGTAGGCTATAAATGCTTTTTTTTTCCTCTCAGAGTAAAAAACATAACACAATGCACCACGACTGGATCTTGAAAACCCATCTTTCTC